AGCTGGGCATGGTGGCACATGCTTGTAATCCCAACTACCTGGGGAGGCTGAGGCAGGAGAGTGGCTTGAACCCAGGAGGTGGAGGTTGCAGTAAGCCGAGATCGCGCGACTGCACTCTAGCCTGGGTGACAGAGCAAGACTCCTTCTCAAAAAAAAAAAAAAAAAAAAAAAATGAGTCCTGTATTCCCAGCTACTTGGGAAGCTGAGGCAGGAGGATCATGTGAGCCCAGGAGTTCAAGGCTGCAGTGAGCTGTGATTGTACCTGTGAATAGCTACTGCATTCCAGCCTGGGCAACACAGTGAGATCTTGTCTCTTACAAAAAATAGAAAATTGCTGCGTTACCTGTCTTGACTTTCTCTTTTCTTTTTTATTGTAAAATATACATATTAACTTGTAACATTGGTCTTTTTAAAACTATCATTTCAGAATTTCTAGAAGGAGGAGTTGGCCATGTTGAAATGTTATTTCGCTGCAACTATTTAGCTTTAGTTGGTGGTGGAAAAAAGCCGAAATACCCTCCCAACAAAGGTACTGTAATTGTGTATTGAAGAATCATGCCTCACGTGTCCCACCCAGTCTTTTTTTGAATGCGTTTATGTTTGTGGCCATGTGTGATTTTCCCTAGTAGTTCTGTGAAATATCCAGGACTGGTCACTGGGGAGGAAGCAGGCGAAGAGGGCACCAGGTCTCTATTCCCAGATGGAGCACCTAAAGAGCATCACTCGCTTGCATTGTCATAGAACACGTGCGTTTCAGTCAGTAAACGGAAAACGGGCCTGCTGCACCTTAGGTTGACGTCGTAAATGTCATGAATTCATTTTAAAGCAAGGTAGAAGGATTTTTTTTCTTACAGAGAGCCATTGACTTAAAGGAACATTAGTTTCATAGCCACGTGGAACAAAACACCACTTGGGCTCTGGGTTTCGGGATATGTTTGTCGGAGTGGGAGTACGTGTGTGTATGCAGATGATGTGGCGTAAGAGCTCTGGCCCTTTTAAGTAGAGGGAGGAGTAGATAGCTTTCCTGACAGCCGTGTGCCTCGTGCCAGCTTAACCTCGCTGTTGGTTGAGGAAAGAGGGCTCAAGGCGAAAGATCCAGGAATGGAGGGCAGAACACAGGGAAGAGGTGGGAGGCGGGAGGTAGGCTGGGTGGGGGAGGTGGGAGGCAGATCTGGGGGAGGCTTGAATGCCAGGTAACGTGTGGCCAGGAAGGAGATGCCGTCAGATCTGTGTTTTGGGAAAGTTCTGGTCTAGATGCAGTGCATGAGGTGAGTGAAGAGACACCAGAGGATGGGGCAGGTGTGGGAAGCCCCCGTTTATGGGGAGAGGCAGGAAAAGTGGAGCAAGCATCCTCGTCTGAGCCCAGTGCCAGGCGGGAGGAGGCCTGAGAAAAGCCATCTGGTTCTGGTGACATTGAAGGCCACCGGTGGTCTCAGAGGATGACTGAGTGGGAGCCCAGTGGTGGGTGGGTAGGGTGGGAGGAGGTGAGGAGGGAAGGAGAGGCTCAGTGAGGGAGGCAGTTCAGAATCAAGACCAGGATGGGGCTCTGGGGGCGCCGCATGCCAAATGGGAAGTGAGTGGGTGAACTAGGATCTGGGTGATATCACGTACTTAGGAATAGAATAGCCCAGGTCAGATCAGGCACAAAAGGATTGTGTGGAAAGGCAGAAGGTTCCAGATGACTCGTGACAAGCTTTGGGGCCCAGCTCACAGTTCTCAGCAGAGCCCCGTGAACTGCGTGAACGTGAATGTGCGGAAGAGAGACCACACTCGGGTGAGGACTGGCCCTGCCTGATACATTTATTTTTGTTTTGGAATTAGGAACAGAGAAATGAAATGGGAAGAGATTATCGGTAGGAAAAACAGTGGAAGACAGGGCTTGAGATCTTGGCCTTTGAGCGGTTCTGTAATCTCACAAGGTTTGTCTGTGCCAGCTTTAAAGCAGAGTTGAACTGCATTCATCTTTTCTTTCTGATATTTCAGTAATGATCTGGGATGACCTGAAGAAGAAGACTGTTATTGAAATAGAATTTTCTACAGAAGTCAAGGCAGTCAAGCTGCGGCGAGATAGGTGGGTTTGGTGTCAGTAATTTTTTAAAGTGGCAAGAAAGGCAGCGAATTGTGTTTGTTTCCAGGGCTCCGCTGGAGGTAAGTAGGTGGTGGCGTGGATGACGTGCGCCACAGTGGACCAGCCAGTGGGTCTCACCGTGGTGAGTTATGTCCCATTCCGACATGTGCAGAGCTGAGGACATGAGTTTTGAGCCTTGAATTACCCTGGGCTTTTAGCCCCTGCTTTGCCAAATGCTGCCTCTCAATAAAGGTTTTCGGTTTGAAGGTAAAGGAAAATTGAATTTTCTGTGTTGAAAGCTTCTGTCTGTTTTGCTCGGTTCTGAACCTAGATGGAGTGTTTGATGATGTCTCTCTGAACCTCAGAGACGTCTCTTAGGCTGACCTTCACCCAGGCGAGAAGCACTCCCTCAGCAGAGCCAGCCCACGTGCACTCGCCGAGCTCCAGGCCTGGCGCTGGCTACCTGCCTCCAGAGCTTTTTCTTCAGGAACACTCCTTTTCTGTGTGGTATTTTCAGTGTTTCTCAGTTTCAGTATGATGAAAGCAACTCTGATCATGTTTTTCTTTCCAGAATTGTGGTGGTTTTGGACTCCATGATTAAGGTGTTCACATTCACACACAATCCCCATCAGTTGCACGTCTTCGAAACCTGCTATAACCCCAAAGGTGAGAGATTGAGCAGACGGGTGGCGATGGGAGTTCTTGATTGGTGTCCTCTGTCTCCACGCAGGCCTCTGTGTCCTTTGTCCCAATAGTAACAACTCCCTCCTGGCCTTTCCGGGCACGCACACGGGCCATGTGCAGCTTGTGGACCTGGCCAGCACGGAGAAGCCACCCGTGGACATTCCTGCACACGAGGGTGTCCTGAGCTGCATTGCACTCAACCTGCAGGGAACAAGAATTGCAACTGCATCCGAGAAAGTAAGTGTGCCACTCACCTTGTTGGTGTTGTGTTGATAATGAAACACTTCACTGTTTTTCAAAGGGGACGCTTATAAGAATATTTGATACTTCATCAGGGCATTTAATCCAGGAACTGCGAAGAGGATCTCAAGCAGCCAATATTTACTGGTAAGGGCACCTCCAACTTCACCGGAGAAGAACAAGGCCTGAGCTGTGCTGGTTTTCTCTGCAGCATCAACTTCAATCAGGATGCGTCCCTCATCTGCGTATCCAGCGACCACGGCACAGTGCATATTTTTGCAGCTGAAGATCCAAAAAGGAATAAACAGTCCAGGTAGGTGTTAGGATGCCTGCTGGGGAAAAGCCTTGAACCACCCTTTCTTTTCTTGTCTTCACAGTTTGGCCTCAGCCAGTTTCCTTCCAAAATACTTCAGTTCCAAGTGGAGTTTCTCCAAGTTTCAGGTTCCCTCAGGCTCTCCGTGCATTTGTGCCTTTGGAACAGAGCCAAACGCCGTCATTGGTGAGTGGTCCTTCCTGGAGAGAACGTCCCCACACACAGGTAAAATGGTCTCCTTCTATCCCAGCAATTTGTGCAGACGGCAGCTACTACAAATTCCTGTTCAACCCCAAGGGGGAGTGCATCCGAGATGTCTACGCGCAGTTTCTAGAGATGACCGATGACAAGCTGTGACTCCAGCTGGGGGCGCCACAGCACCCACCACCTGCCGCCTTCAGACTCTCGGGGCTGGTGCCAGTGCCCCAGGGGCCTCCTGGGCCACGGGCTGGAGGGGCTGCCCAGGGACCTTGGTCTCGAAGCCATACGTGGTTGTCTGCTTTCCTAAGGACTCCCATTTCCAGTATTAAAGAGAGAATCATCATCAAGGCACCGTAGGTAACTCAGTGGCTGTGACCAGCTCGACTGGCGGCCACTGGCTGTTCCCATGAGTTCAGCTGTGACGTTAGCTTCAGTGGCTCCGCCGCATCCTCACACTGACGGGGGCTCCATACGGACCTGGGGACTGGGCTGAGAGGGTGGACGAGTTCAGGTTTGTTTTTGCAGCAGATTCCGTCGTTCTTACTGAGTCTGCAGCGGGGGAGTGAACAAGTGTGCAGATGTAAGTTCTTACATGATAAGCAGATTGAATACAACACCAGCAGCTTGCCTTAGAAAAGGAGAAAGGAATTCCTTTTCCCGCCCGAACATGAAGAAAAATGACCTGACCCTGTAGAGAGAACACAGTGTGAATGTTTCCCCTCGTGTGAGCCCAGCCTGTGGTCTTCTCCGTACCCGCAACGTGGTCATCTGTGCCCGTGACGTCACCTGTGCCCGTGCGTGGCGTCCCCGTCTCCGTTGGGGCCATTAGAATGAGGCAGACACCAGGCCACTCTAGAAGCCGAGCCGTCACACCTCAGGCGTGTGCGGGGCGGGGACGGGGGGTCTCCTGGTTACATTTTGGATTAAACCTGTTTCCCGGTTATGTGTAGGGAACAGCAGAGTGATGCACGAACTTTGAACATTCGTTATGGGGAAAACATCCTTTAACTTCGGGGTCGTCTGCCAGAGCAGGGTCTGGGAGGGTCCATGCAGTTCCCGCTGGTGTGGAGGGAAATGCCCTGGTCTGGCCTCCGAGCCCCCAGGTCCACCGTCTCCCCTCCCCTCATTTGTAAGAATAGCTACACACTAACATTTTGGGAAGGAGAGGCACATAACTTTTTTTAACATTTGGTAACTAGGTTATGGGCTCTACATTGTCAGCTACTTGGGATATATATTTAATTTTCTTAAATTCCCGTTAAACTCTATTTTATGGTTTTGATTTCAGATTGCAAACATGTAAAACCTGCATAGCAGCGAGTTCTCGGTTTTGCCGGTTTCTTTAGTTCTTTACTGTCACTGTCATGTAATCAGCTAATTCTCTGTGGATGTTGCTGTAAAGTATGCATGTTCCTTTCATGTGTATTTAATCATGATGTTTAATTTTGCACACTTATTTGTAATGTTTCTTTTAAATAAAAGTGACTAATTTTGTTGTAGTCTGGACCTGTAATGGGAAGTAGAATTGTGTGTTATGAAGCCAAA